AGTCCCAGGTACTCGGGAGGCTGAGGCAGGAAAATCGCTTGACCCAGGAGGCGTAGGTTGCCGTGAGCCGAGATCGCGCCATTACAATCCAGCCTGGGAAACAGAGACTCCATCTCAAAATAATAATAAAAATAATAATAACGATAGTATATTAGTAATTAATAACTTAGACAAAACACAACATACCAACTCCAATAAATCCAGCACTTGGATTTGTAATTTATCTCAAGAAATGTGCATTAGGATAATAAAGGAAAATAAATTTAGATCGATACAAGCAGAACTTTGCGTTCTTTTAAAGCCAAGCCTCAGCCTTCCACCCCCCACCGCCCAGGGTCTGACCCCATAAATTCTCTGGAACTCAGCCCATGGTGCATCTCTGCCTCCTGGGTGACTGGGGAGCGGAAATAAAAATTACGTTCCAGTGAAAGTCAATATAAAATTGTACACTCCGCACAGGCACAAAAATGCATCTCATTCCAGTTTCCATCACCTACGCAGACAACTCCAGCTTTCGCTTAATTAAATACAAATTTTAATCGTCCGGATTTCAGAAGTTCCTGGATCCAAGAGCTTCCTTATACCGTCGCCCTCTCCCATCCACCAGGTCCCAGCGCTCCTCCCGCCTCGTCGCAGGACGCGCCTCCATCGCTCGCAGAAACGTTTTCAAGCAAACCTTTCCCATCTTAAGCTCCGATTCCAATATAAGGGGCCCACAGGTCTCTAATTTTTTACTTAGCTAGGCTCCAAAGGACACCATAGAGATTCAAGGGAATCCAAAAGTGAAGAATCGAGTACTGCTGGGCGACAAACAGGCCTAAAAAAGTCGCTGGGACGCGCCGAGGAGAGGTCCGGCAGTCCGACCCCTAGGCCCCGCCCATCCCGCCATTGTCCCCGCCCATCCCGCCATTGTCCCCGCCCATCCCCGCCATTTGCCCGCCCATCCCCACAGTTGTCCGCGCCCTGCCCCTGCCCTTGCCCCTTGCGCCGCCCCAGTGCACTCGCGTACGCGCAGGTTCCTGCCGACCCGGAAGCGGATCTCGCGGGGCTACTGGCGCTCTCGGGTGAGTCTCCGTCTTTCGGGTTCAAGCCTGCGAATGAACCTCTTCTCTTCCTTTTCCACTGCAGCCCACACAATATGACCTCGGGGAGGATGCGAGGAAGATGAACTGTGATGATCCACTTCTTCTTAATGAATGGTAAATATATTTTCCCTTCTTTATGATTTTCTTAAGCATTAAACAACATATTTTTGACATACAGACTGACTTACCTGAGAAAGAAACTCAGAGGAAGAGGAAAGAAAGAAGAGGAGGGAATGGCTCTTTCTCAGGTAAAAGTTATATTCTTGGTTCACTGTTTTGTTGTCCACTTGGTGAAGTGTGTTTTTATTTCAGGGACTGTTTACATTCAAGGATGTGGCCATAGAATTCTCTCAAGAGGAGTGGGAGTGCCTGGACCCTGCCCAGAGGGCCTTGTACAGGGACGTGATGTTGGAGAACTACAGGAACCTGCTTTCTCTCGATGAGGATAACATCCCTCCAGAAGATGGTAACCACCCTTGTACATCTTTACATTTTTCCTTCCAAAATGGGAATATATCTCATTCTTTTAGGTTCTCACCTTGCAGCCTGTGGACAGAGCACACTGCCTCTTCCTTAGAATCCTACAAAATCCGACCCTTTTATTTTACTCCCGTACCTTTTATTTCTCTCCCTTTTCTAGCTTTCTACTCTATCCGGGAACTTAGGGAGACCTTAGTCTTCCTGATTCCATATTCTTCTAAGATTTGCCTCTGAAAGTTGCTTTTGAAATACACATTCCGGATGGGCGTGGTGCCTCACGCCTATAATCCCAGCACTTTGGGAGGCCGAGGTGGGCAGATCACCTGAGGTCGGGAGTTCGAGACCAGCCTGACTAACATGGAAAAACCCCGTCTCTACTAAAAATACAAAAATTAGCCGGGTGTGTTGGCGCATGCCTGTAATACCAGCTGCTCGGGAGGCTGAGGCAGGAGAGTTGCTTGAACCCGAGAGGCAGAGGTTGTGGTGAGCCGAGATCACGCCATTGCACTCCAGCCTGGGCAACAAGAGCAAAACTCCATCTCGAAAAAAAAAAAAAGAAAAAGAAAAGTACACATTCCTAGAGTCTGAAATTTCCTCTCTTTCTGCTGTGATAACCCACCAATAGGCGATGGACAACTTTTGGTGGACTCTCCCATGGAAGAGGTTTCCTTGGTGACAGAACATTCTTGAAAGAGAACATTAATTAATCTGTCACAGTATCATTCTGCTACATAGAGGTGCCTCTTGAAGCCACTGAGTAGAGTAGCCTGCATGTCCCAGTATGCTGAGAGAGAATCAGGACAGCCGGAGGGATAAGTGCTTCTGACCTTCTGGTTTCTGTGGAGTTTCCAGTGTCTCCCAAGGGCAGTGTGACAACGCTGGTTAGATATATGCTGATCATCCTCTTGGAGCCAGCAGTACAAGGTGTAGGAGTTTCTCCTGGGAAGAGCATTCTCCAAGTTCTCAACCTCATATCTGCGAACATGTTGACCAAACTGTTGCTCATACCACATTATTCATCCCATACGTGCAGTTGTACATTTTTCTTCAGTATGATTTTTATGCCTTTATTGAGGGAGCTTACAAAGTTGAATTAGGCATACATTTTTAAAGTTCAGTATAATTTGGTTAAGCCACTGACACTTTCATTTTGCCAATGTCATTGGTATAAATGAACTTGTATGTATTTAATCAGCAGTTACATGTTTTCATGATACTCTTAGTGTTTTTTGTTTTATATCTACAGTGTGTGGGGCCATGAGATGAATGAATATTGTTTTATTATATATATTTTTTTCTGCTTCATATACTTTCATGATGTTTTATATGTTTTACCAGAAGATTTCTTCCTTGAGTATTTATGTCTGAGTATTAGTTTCCTCAAAACATATATAACCTCCAAAACTTTGTTAAAGGATAGTATTAGTTATTCCTTTTACTTCTGTTTCCTGTAACTTTATATCAACTCTTAGCTTATACTTTTTAAAAATAGACTTTCTATTTTTTAGCAATTTTATGTTCACAGCAAACTAGATTTCCTGTATACTCTGTTCCCCCACACGTGCACAGCGTCTTCCCCCATTATCACCATCCCCCATCACAGTGGTACATTTGTTAAAATTGATAAACCTACATTGACACATCATTATCACCCAAAGTCCATAGTCGATGTTGGGGTTCACTCTATGTATATGCTTTGGGTTTGGGCAAATATATAATAGACATATATCCTCCATAATAGTATCTTACAGAATAATTACACTGCCCTAAAAAATCTGTGCTCTGTCTGTTCATCTCTCCCTCCCCCCAGCACCTGGCAACCACTGATCTCTTTACTGTCTCCATAGATTTGCCTTTTTCAGAATGTCATATAGTTGGAACCATATAGTATATGGCCTTTTCAGATTGGCTTCTTTCACTTAATAATATGCATTTCAATTTCTAGGGCTGGGCGTGGTGGCTCACGCCTGTAATCCCAGCACTTTGGGAGGCCGAGGCCGGCGGATCACGAGGTCAGGAGATCAAGACGATCCTGGCTAACATGGTGAAACCCCGTCTCTACTAAAAATACAGAAAATAAGCCGGGCGTGGTGGCGGGCACCTGTAGTTCCAGCTACTCAGGAGGCTGAGGCAGGAGAATGGCGTGAACCTGGGAGGCAGAGGTTGTGATGAGCCGAGACCATGCCACTGCACTCCAGCCTGGGCAACAGAGCGAGACTCCATCTCAAAAAATAGATAAATAAAATAAATTTCTTCCATGTCTTTTTATAGCTTGACAGCTCATTTCTTTTTAGCACAGAATAACATCCCTTCATTGCACACACTGTGTAAAGAATGACTCCTGCTTATACACAGGACAGCTTACTCAGGACAGCAACATGATCTGGTCACTGTCTAAACAACTTGTGCAAGATAAGGTGACTTAAATGCTATCTGAGAGCAGTGGTGCTGTCACACTATAGGTGACACAGCTCAGGTCCCATAATCTGCCTTGAAACATTTCTTCCTACACTCCTCGTATTTGCTGTGATTTATAATCCGTGCTGCCCTGGGTGGCCAGTGGTGCTTAATGCTGTGAACATGGCATCTTAGCCCGCACACACAGGTTCAGATTCTGGCTTTCAGATGTGCTTTCTCTGTGAGTTAGGGATAGATATGTAAACCTCTTCAGCCCTTTGTTTTGGTATGAAAAGGTGCGATAATTTACCTCAAGAGGATTTACATCAATTAGTGCTGTTAGAGACCTTAGTAACTTGCATAGCATTTAGTATGCTTTGAAAAGTTACCTTTATGAATAAGATATGTCAAGTGTCTGTCATGTTTCTTATGAGATTGACCTTTGCCTTCATTATATCTTACATATTTTCTTTTTTGTAATTTTTTTTTTCATATCAACATTTCTCTGACTCTACATAATAAAATGTTAAAGCACACAGCTTTCATTATATGTATTTTTTGGCCATAGAACTGGAAAACTAGATGACATTTCCTAGTCAGGGAGTTTCTCTATATACTGCTGTCATATAACTGCAGGCATGAAATTATTTCAGACTCCCCTCCTAATTCTTCATCTTTATAGTAATGTGCATTTACCTGAAGCTGATATTTCAAAATTTAGTGATTCTCAACATATTATTTTTCCTATTGTGTGTCCCTTCTGTTTTTTCTGTAGTTCATAAGCAGTAATTCTTTAGAATTTCACTGACAATTTTGTGTAATTGTGGTTGTTCATTAACTTGCCTGTTAGATTTTCACAGGTTACTAAAGTGTTTTATTTATTTTTGTAATGATTTACAGATGATGGTTTTTCAGTATATATTATGCAATAGAACCACCATGCACAAATTGTTAATGCTGCAAAATGCACATTCTACATGGGTGTAAGTAGTTTTATAACAAGTACTCACATTTGCAATTTGTAAATATTCAAAATTTTATTAAATTCTTCCGAATTTTTTCTTTCAGTGTTTTGTTTGCAATTATGAATTGTCATTTTTAAATATTTTTTATTAGATAAGCTTGAGCTGTGCCTTACCTTTTGTGTGTAATAATTATGTACTAAATAATGCATTACTATTTGTTTATCTTCAAATATGAGACTACCATATAGCTATGCCAATTTACGTGTTCCTTGGAGTGGTGGTGGAAAAATACCTCTTCTTTCAGAGTTTATGTGGATTTACATAGTATGAGTGTTTTAGCTATAGGGTGTTTTAAACTGTGCTTAAAATAATTTGTTACATGTTTTGTTACTGTGTTACTTTATTGAGGACAGCTAGTCCCTTTGTGTTGTTAAACGTTTAAAGACAGTTGAGAAGCTTCATAACTCTGTTCATTGTAAATCTTAGCTTTCTTGTAATATGTATTTTAATAAAATATTTACCTTGCAACTCTATTTGATGGAAAGCCTGTGGTTTTTTTAATATC